AGAATTACTCAAATCTCTGCTTCAACATCTTGAAAATGTGAATTGTGAAAATGTCTAGTTAAGAGATCATTTGTAAGATTAAGTGAGGCAATATTAAAAAAAATACATACTACAATCCTTGATGCCTAAAAGTGCTCCAAATACCAGCTGTTAGGAATATATCTGCAGTAGTTCCCCACCCAGCCACAGTTCTAGTTACTTACAGTCAACCACAGTCCAAAATATTAAATACGCTGGGTGCAGTGGCTCATGCCTGTAATCCCAGCGCTTTGGGAGACCAAGGTGGGTGGATCACCTGAGGGCAGGGGTTCGAGACCAGCCTGGCCAACATGGTGAAACCCCGTCTCTACTAAAAATACTAAAATCAGCCAGGTGTGGTGGCAGGTGCCTGTAATCTCAGCTACTCAGGAGGCTGAGGCAGGAGAATCACTTGAACCTGGGAGGCAGAGGTTGCAGTGAGCCAAGATCACGCCACTGCACTCCAGCCTGGGTGACAGAGCAAGCCTCCATCTCAAAATAAATAAATAAATAAACACAAAATTCCATAAATAAACAATTCATAAGTTTTAAATTGCATGCTGTTCTGAGTAACACAAAATCTTGCACTACGCAGCTCCACACACCCAGAATGTGAATCATCCCTTTGTCCAGTGTATCCACACTGTAAACACTACCTGCCCATTAGTTATTGAAATCATATGCTTCTGAGATCCAGCCACTAACATCACCATGGCTCAGTGACCCAGCATCACCCGAAGGAGATGATCCCCCTTCTGAGCTATGGTCAGAAGATTAGCAATAGCCTAATGCTATGTCACAATGCCTATGTCGTTTTCCTCACTTCCTCTCATCACATAGGCATTATATCATCTTACATCAGCACAAGAAGAAGAGTGAGCATAGCACAGTAAGATATTTTGGGGGAGACAGAGTTCACATTCACATAACTTTTATAGTATTGTTATGATAGCATATTGTTATAATTGTTTTATTATTAGTTATTGTTATTAAAATCTTACTGTGCCAAATTTATAAATTTAACTTTATCATAGGTCTGCATGTATAGAAAAAAAGCACTGTATATATAGAGTTCAGTATTATCGACTGTTTCAAGCATCTACTGGGGGTCTTGGAACATAGCCCCATGAATAAGGAATAACTACTATATATTGTAAAGTTAAAGTATAAACCTAATATCTAGAGTTCATTTATTTATTCAACAAATATACCTTTGGCACTGATGGCCTGCTAGACTTTCAGCCCAATACTGGTGTAAAATGATAAATAAGACAGTCATGGAATCTACTCGGATTTCACAGTCTAATCAGAGACACAAATAATTGATATAGTAACAATTGTGACAAGTGCTATGAAAAAAAAAGGAATGGGTGCTGTAAAATTTGTAATGGGAAAGAGGACCATCTCTTCACAGAGGATACAGAAGCTGCTTCCTTCTGCATCTCCCACTGTTGGCTAGAATACATTTCTGTTTATTAGGATTGTCATTTGGAAAGGCTGCATATTGAATCTGTATGGCTCAGGGTCAGACAGGGACATTTCAATTGCAGCTGAGAGTATGGCAGTTGCAGAACAACCACAGATCAGGAAGATGAGAAGAGTAGCATGATGACCCTAAAGAAATACCAAACCCAGGAGGCAGAAGAAAGAGCCATCTAGTCCTAGCGTGGAGCATATTGTACTTCTCCATTTTCTAATCCCAGAGCACCATGTGGCCTTAGGGGAATATATGGATGAAAAGAAAAAGCTGGTGTGCTGGTAAGCCACATACTTGTTTTCAAATGATGCGCGTGCTCAACCTCTTCTCTCTGTTCCCTGACAGCCGATGTCAGACCCTGCCACTAGCCTCCTTAACAGAAGTTCCCAGCCATGAAGCCTCTCCTTGTTGTGTTTGTCTTTCTTTTCCTTTGGGATCCAGTGCTGGCAGGTAAAACTGGCATATTTTGGGGGGTAGGGGTGGTGAATTATCTTTCTATTCATTTTCCTTCCAGGTATAAATTCATTATCATCAGAAATGCACAAGAAATGCTATAAAAATGGCATCTGCAGACTTGAATGCTATGAGAGTGAAATGTTAGTTGCCTACTGTATGTTTCAGCTGGAGTGCTGTGTCAAAGGAAATCCTGCACCCTGACATAAGAAACCAATGAATGGCCACTATCCTGTAGGCCCTTGATTCTGCCATCTTTCACAAAACCAGGGAATTTAGATCAAACTGTGACACCATGATGTGTCCATGACTACTGGTTTTTAGCATTTTTATAGGCCAGCAGACTCTTGTGGTCTTAAATTTAAAGAGCTGAGCTGTAGCCTTCTTTAAAAGAGCTCGGTTTTTCACAAAAACAATGTAGAAGATATTTTCTCACCTCAACGTGATGTCCAGTGTGCTCATCAGCACCTGTTTCTCCCTCTAATCATAGAGGATATTCTTATTATTTAGAAAGGCTTCAAGGGAAACAACTTTTGACACCTAAGTCGTGTCCTACCTTCGCTTCAGCTTCGCATTTCCCATTTCTGTGAAATTCCCAACTTTAGAGAAGCAGATTTGCCATGGCCTTCTGACAACCTTGTACATCTCTCACATAAACCGCATAGGCAGGGCTTAACTACAGGCTGGCCCGAGTCTGCACTGAGTCTGACCCTGAAGTTCCTTTGGAACAGGAGAGGCCATCTTGTGATGGGCTGGAACAAGGTAATTTCTCATCCACCTCCCTAGTTTCAGTTGAGCAATGGAACTTCCCACCTGAGCCCCTAGGGTTCAGCTACAGGCTATAAGACTGCCGTCCTGTGGTTTAGTGTTGGTTCCTTAGCAGCAGAGTGATGCCACCTCTGCTGCCCGTCATCTGACTCCTCTGGATGGGTGTTATCCTGTGGCTTAAGAGCTAACACCATGCTGATCTTGCTTTGCTATATGTGTAACTAATAAACTGCCTAAATGCATTTGGACTCATGATTTTCTTTACCAATAAACT